GCCCAGGCTGGAGTGCAGTGGCACGATCTCGACTCACTGCAACTTCTGCCTCCTGAGTTCAAGTGATTCTCCTGCCTCAGCCTCCTGAGTAGCTGGGACTACAGGCGCCCGCCACCACGCCTGGTGAATTTTCTGTATTTTTAGTAGAGACGGGGTTTCACCGTGTTAGCCACGATGGTCTCGATCTCCTGACCTCGTGATCCGCCCGCCTCGGCCTCCCAAAGTGCTGGGATTACAGGCGTGAGCCACCGCGCCCGGCCGGAAGGTTCACTTTTCAATGGATCTTTGGGAAGTTTCAAAACATACATGCTCAACCTTTAAAAATTTCTCTAGGGGAAATCCCTTCTCCACATCCTATAGGTGTGCTTCCTTCTTCCTCTCCACACACTTCACTATCAAAACCTACATTACTTCCAACAGTCGACCCTCGAGGGAATAAGTCCCTGGTCCCCACGATCGGGACCAGCCAGTCCACACTGCCGACCCCTGAAAGGCGGTCTCAGCTGCTCGGTCAGCGAGAAAAAAAGCCGGCGAGGTCCTCGTCCTGCAGGCCACAGCGAAGACAAAAACCTCTGGTTACTGGCCTCAGGTGCAAGGCTGCTCCGCATTGGCAGCGCGGTACCATTCCTATTATTATTACGTAGTCTTGTTTCTTTCTGGGAGAAAGCACCTAGGGAGAGTTGGGCTGGCCCCGCAGGGCGCTCCGGGACACGCGTCCTCTGCAACGCCGCAGCCTGCGCCAGCGTTCGACCGGGACGACTCATCGAGGCCCGACTCGCATTTTCAGTTGTCAGATTCGCCACTTTTTGGTGTCAGAATTTAAAACAAAAATTCCAATTTCTCTATTTCAGAAGCTCTTTCTGTCCAGAAAAACACAAGCAGGAGAGACTTCAGGTTTTTGAATTATTCGTCTCTTCTGGCCTCCACGGTATCTACATCCAGTGAGCGGGGACCGTGAGTCGAAAGCGACGACGCGGATGCTCAGGCCACCGTTCCCGGCGCGCAGTCGCAGCTGACCCTCGCTCCCGCCCCCGCCTGGAGTCCGACGTGGAAGTTGCTGGCTGACTGGGCTTGCGAGGAAACCGCCTCGGAGCTGCAGCCGAAGGCCAAGGAATCACTGAAGATCGGCGAGGGAGGACAGGGGGTTCATCATGGGTGAGGGGTTCGAGAAGGGCACCTGGGCGCGCTTGTGTATGTTTTTTCTTTTATTATTTTTTAGGTGGCTTTTTCTCAAGTATATTTTCCAGTCTGTTTGGAACTCGGGAAATGAGAATTTTAATTTTGGGATTAGATGGAGCAGGAAAAACCACAATTTTGTACAGATTACAAGTGGGAGAAGTTGTTACTACTATACCTAGTAAGTGTTGGTATGATGAGCTAATTGTAGGGTACACATACCACTGATTTGATTTCTCTTCCAGCCATTGGATTTAATGTAGAGACGGTGACGTACAAAAACCTTAAATTCCAAGTCTGGGATTTAGGAGGACAGACAAGTATCAGGTATGGTACAAAGACCAGGTTATTTGGTAGTACAATATGTTCTCCCCTTTTAAATTTTCTCTAGGCCATACTGGAGATGTTACTATTCAAACACAGATGCAGTCATTTATGTAGTAGACAGTTGTGACCGAGACCGAATTGGCATTTCCAAATCAGAGTTAGTTGCCATGTTGGAGGTAAGAAAACGTAACCACTTTAAAATGTGGGGAAAAGAAATTAAATATTTTCAATTTCATTTAGGAAGAAGAGCTGAGAAAAGCCATTTTAGTGGTGTTTGCAAATAAACAGGACATGGAACAGGCCATGACTTCCTCAGAGATGGCAAATTCACTTGGGTTACCTGCCTTGAAGGACCGAAAATGGCAGATATTCAAAACGTCAGCAACCAAAGGCACCGGCCTTGATGAGGCAATGGAATGGCAAGTATCATGCTTCCAGAAGCCATCTGTGCATTTTATAAAACAGTTCATTTTCTCTTTACAGGTTAGTTGAAACATTAAAAAGCAGACAGTAATTCAGTCCATTCTTCTCCCCTGAAATGAAGACTACATCACCTCTCTCCCTTTGGAAACAGTCAAGTGTACTTCACACTACTAGATGTTAAAACTATATGATTATTGGCATATACTGACTGACTGCAATATTTGTAGTAAATAGGGAAAATAAGTATTTAGTTGGAGGGATAATTTGATCGAATCACCTGAATGTTCTATGTAATGTAAAATATTCTTTTCTTGCTTTCTTGTGTTAAGGTATATATTCTATTTGTATGGAATTCTTATTCAAATACAGTTCTATTAAAGAGTATACTCCTATTGGATGAAAAAAACCTATTTTTGAATAGTAGTTGCAGCTTGTTTGTATAAATACTAAAAAATATCTTAACAGATTTTTTTCCCCTTAAAATGAATTATCTTTCCAAAGATTAGACTCAGTATGAGAGTAGGTGAGGAACATAGTTTGTGTAATATAATCTTTATTTGCTTACCTGACCACTTTTTATTAAGCTGTTTTGTTTAAAAGCTTTTGGTTATAGGCATGAATATTGTTTTGATGGTTAACTTCACTGACTTATCTGTAAGTGTCATTTTATAGTACTTTACAGTTGTCAAAAAAAATCTTACATATATTGATCTAGTTGATCGGTAGAGGAAGCTTGTGAAGTAGGTAGGACAGGTTATGATGTCTTCACTGTATGGACGTGAACCCAGGGTTCTAATAGGTTGGCTTGCCCAAGGTCACCTGCTAGCTTGTAAGGTAGGAATAGGGCTCAAAGTAAAACTTTTGGTTCAGAAGCTTGACTCATAAACTATACTATATATTCCCAAAAATGTCAGTATTGACAACACAGTCTAACTCTTAAATAAAATTATGCTAATTAGTTACATTCAAAATAATGTTTATAAATTTATTTGTCTATACTAGTAGAAGTGATCAGTGACATACTATAAATAATCCTAAATGGTTATATTTGATAGAATTCATAACACATTAAAGAGAAAATTTCACATTAAAGGAAGGTTTAAAAATCTATTTTCAGATTATAAAAGGTGTCTTTACTGGTTTTCATTCCTTTTATCTACATGTAATTGGACATGTAAACTTGTTAAAAATCAAAATCTTACTGATTGTACAGGGAGAAATTAAGCATTCTGTTTTAAAAATTAGGCTTATTGCTAGACTGTAAGTTTAAAAACAATTCATGTTCAAAGGAGCTTTTCAAATTACCCAGTCCACCACAGAATCAGCTAATGTGACAGAAGTAAATATAGTGCGTCATAATTGCTAAAAACAGGGTGAATTTCTTTCACTTAAGTTGGAAAACCAGCCTCTAAAAAATTAGGTGCTGGTAATGAGAGCTTAATACCATGGTTCCCTGCAGGTCTCAGAAACATTAGTAGTTCCTTTCTTGGCCCTCACTGTCCTTCCAGTGTTGGCCTCTGGCCTCTTCCCCTCACATTTATGTTCATTCTCCGGGCTTATATTCATTCTCTGCTGCTTTCTCCCTTCACCCGTGGGACTCTCACCCTTCTTGCTCATTCTCCAGCACCCATTCCTACTTTAGTCTCTTTGAAATCTTTTTTGGAGATTTTCCTTCAGCTACAAATGTTCCAGTACAACCAATATTACTCCTGAGGGGCAAAGACTTTTTCATATTTATGTCCCTAGTATCTGGTATGGCGCCTGGCATATGGCATTTCAGAATATGTTCATAGTTGAAACAGTAGGATAGATATTTGTCATCTTGACAAGTAGCCCTTTGCAATTTATACTTGAGTTCACTCCTGGTCAATGGCACATGGCTGGAAAATGCAGAAAGCAAGTTCACTTACAGCCTGAGGCTTATAAAGCTTGTACAGCTGCCTCCCGGCAGTCCAGGAAAACTGCAAAAAATGGGAAGTAAGGTCCTGGCAGGCAGACCCGGCATGTAGCCGCTGGCCATCTTGAATCCTAGGGCATGAAGTTGCCCCAAAGTTCAGCACTTGGTTAAGCCTGATCCCTCTGGTTTATCACAAAGAATAGGATGGGATAAAGAAAGTGGACACTTAAATAAGCTATAAATTATATGGTCCTTGTCTAGCAGGAGACAACTGCACAGGTATACTACCAGCGTTTGGATATTGATATATACATGGCAAATCTGAATATTGTTTTATGAGAGGCCTGGCAATGGGTAAAACACCAAACTTGAAATCAGAACATAGGTGCAAATGGCCACTCCTGTAGTTTCTTTTCTGTAAAATGGGATCTGGACGAATGATACCAAACGTTTCTTTCTAACATTGTATTTTATAACTCTGGCCTATGATTGTGTTGTGTCTTGCATTAAAAAAAAAAATTTGAGAGTGGTAGAATTACTTCTGTTATCTGAAATACCTGAGATGCACTTTAAACTGTTGAAATGTAAGCTCTGAGGGCAGGGACCGTATCTTATTTACTGTTAGTATCCGTTGCATCTAGTGTGGTGCACCTGGCACACAGTAGGCACTCAATAAATATGTATTGATTAAAAACAAAGACGTCTTCAATATGCCAGATATATTTGTCCTTTCTGATCTTTGCCTTAGTA